TTTTCTGCACTGGTGTCGCTACAGAAGGCCAGCCACCAGGCTCATTTTAGATCTGCCTAATGCCACCGATAAGCTGAGGGCTTGAAACCCCATTCTTAGGAGTGGCTTGCCCACCCCGCATGCCTCTAGGACCAAGCCTGACAAATATAGCAGAAATTACAGGCATCTGATTTAAGGCTACGTGTGTACACTTCGCCTGAGCCAAGCCCCAAGCCCTAGTCCCGCTGCTGCATCAAAGGACCAGCTCTCTTCCAGCCTCCAGGCCCAGAGTAAGCAGCAATTTGGGAGGCAGCCCCCTCTTATTTTTAGCTTTAGAAACCCGAAAAGCCAACATACCAGAGCTCACCCAAGCGTCTCTCACAAACTGTTGTTTGACTTGGGTTGAGAAAATGACAGGCTGGGTTCTGCACCAAGAAGAGAAGAAAAAAAGAGGGGGAAAAAAGGAGTTTTCTTTTCCCTCCGCTGCCAATCTCCATCCCCCTCAACTCCTCCCCTAGGCCTGGGTGGACCCTGCCTGGGTAATAGTTCCCTGCTATATTTAAAAACCACAGATGTGTTTGGTGGAGACTTAATTTCGGAATTGCAGGCAGCGTCTCCTGAGGACAAGGGGAAAGCCGGTGCCGCGCGCCCGCCTGCTGCCTGGAGCTCCCAACTCGGCGGAATCCAGGTCAGGACGCGCCGCCGTTTTGACGTGCTGCCGGCCGGGAGGCGCGGGCGCCAGGCTCCAACGACTAGGGTGGGTGGCCGCGGGGCAGGGGTTGGATCTGAATTCGTCCCTCGGGGGCTCTGGATGCGGGATGCGGGATGCGGGATGCGGGCTCGACTTCCTCGCTGCTGGTCGAGGAGCGTTCTGAGAGTCTCCCCTCCGCGCGCGAGGATAAATATGCGCGGCTTGTCAGTCAGTGCGGCGCTGTCTCCCAGCTGATAGGGTGACGTTCCGTTTGGAGGCTTGGAGATTGGCTTTTTGATTTGGCTTCTTCCGGCAGCTTAATGGGCAAAGCTCTCCGCTCGCCCAGAAACCAGCCTCTCCGCGCGTCCCCTCTGCGCGCGGCGAGGCCGAGACGTCTCCCGCGGTGACAGCGTGCAAGGCGGAGACCCGGCGCGCTCCCAGCCCAGGGAAAGCCCAGGCGACGCGACCGCAAGCCCGAGCCCAGGTCCCTCGGAGCCGCCAGGGCGCGCCGGGCTGCTTGCCTTCCTGCCCCTTCCTGCAGGAATCCCCCGCCGCCCGCGGCCGGGACTCCGGGCCTCTCCCGGGCGTAGATTCCAGTCACCGCTCTGGGTCGGGGTTTCCCTCTTTCTGAAATCCGTGCGGAAGGACCCCTCCCGGGGCCCCTCGCCCTGGCCCCAGACACCCTCCCTCCCAGACCCCGCGCTCCAGATGCGCTGCCCCGCAGCTCCCTGACAGCTGCGAGCCCACGAACCCCGGCGGGAGGGCGGCGGCGGCGGACTGACATGCCCCGGACGCGGCTGCGGCCGGCGGGCAGCCCGCGGGGGCGATGAGCCGCTGCGACCGGTGAGGCGCCGGGCGGCGGGGGCATCGCGTACCTTCCTCACCCCCCTCCCTTGCCCACTCCGCTCGGGAGGCCGAGAGGAAACGGTGAGTAATGGGGTGAGCCTCCTGCCCTTCCCATGCCTTTTCCTGCCTCTCTGATCTTTTCTAGGTCTCTGGCCTATCAGGAGGACAACTGGTGCTGCAATAGAAGCCAGTGGCTAAGTCTCGTGTATGGCGTGGTTAAGGTTGCAGCCTCTCACCTCTGCCTTCCTCCATTTTGGGCTGGTTACCTTTGTGCTCTTCCTGAATGGTCTTCGAGCAGAGGCTGGTGGCTCAGGGGACGTGCCAAGCACAGGGCAGAACAATGAGTCCTGTTCAGGGTCATCGGACTGCAAGGAGGGTGTCATCCTGCCAATCTGGTACCCGGAGAACCCTTCCCTTGGGGACAAGATTGCCAGGGTCATTGTCTATTTTGTGGCCCTGATATACATGTTCCTTGGGGTGTCCATCATTGCTGACCGCTTCATGGCATCTATTGAAGTCATCACCTCTCAAGAGAGGGAGGTGACAATTAAGAAACCCAATGGAGAAACCAGCACAACCACTATTCGGGTCTGGAATGAAACTGTCTCCAACCTGACCCTTATGGCCCTGGGTTCCTCTGCTCCTGAGATACTCCTCTCTTTAATTGAGGTGTGTGGTCATGGGTTCATTGCTGGTGATCTGGGACCTTCTACCATTGTAGGGAGTGCAGCCTTCAACATGTTCATCATCATTGGCATCTGTGTCTACGTGATCCCAGACGGAGAGACTCGCAAGATCAAGCATCTACGAGTCTTCTTCATCACCGCTGCTTGGAGTATCTTTGCCTACATCTGGCTCTATATGATTCTGGCAGTCTTCTCCCCTGGTGTGGTCCAGGTTTGGGAAGGCCTCCTCACTCTCTTCTTCTTTCCAGTGTGTGTCCTTCTGGCCTGGGTGGCAGATAAACGACTGCTCTTCTACAAATACATGCACAAAAAGTACCGCACAGACAAACACCGAGGAATTATCATAGAGACAGAGGGTGACCACCCTAAGGGCATTGAGATGGATGGGAAAATGATGAATTCCCATTTTCTAGATGGGAACCTGGTGCCCCTGGAAGGGAAGGAAGTGGATGAGTCCCGCAGAGAGATGATCCGGATTCTCAAGGATCTGAAGCAAAAACACCCAGAGAAGGACTTAGATCAGCTGGTGGAGATGGCCAATTACTATGCTCTTTCCCACCAACAGAAGAGCCGTGCCTTCTACCGTATCCAAGCCACTCGTATGATGACTGGTGCAGGCAATATCCTGAAGAAACATGCAGCAGAACAAGCCAAGAAGGCCTCCAGCATGAGCGAGGTGCACACCGATGAGCCTGAGGACTTTATTTCCAAGGTCTTCTTTGACCCATGTTCTTACCAGTGCCTGGAGAACTGTGGGGCTGTACTCCTGACAGTGGTGAGGAAAGGGGGAGACATGTCAAAGACCATGTATGTGGACTACAAAACAGAGGATGGTTCTGCCAATGCAGGGGCTGACTATGAGTTCACAGAGGGCACGGTGGTTCTGAAGCCAGGAGAGACCCAGAAGGAGTTCTCCGTGGGCATAATTGATGACGACATTTTTGAGGAGGATGAACACTTCTTTGTAAGGTTGAGCAATGTCCGCATAGAGGAGGAGCAGCCAGAGGAGGGGATGCCTCCAGCAATATTCAACAGTCTTCCCTTGCCTCGGGCTGTCCTAGCCTCCCCTTGTGTGGCCACAGTTACCATCTTGGATGATGACCATGCAGGCATCTTCACTTTTGAATGTGATACTATTCATGTCAGTGAGAGTATTGGTGTTATGGAGGTCAAGGTTCTGCGGACATCAGGTGCCCGGGGTACAGTCATCGTCCCCTTTAGGACAGTAGAAGGGACAGCCAAGGGTGGCGGTGAGGACTTTGAAGACACATATGGGGAGTTGGAATTCAAGAATGATGAAACTGTGTAAGTAACCTTCCTGTATTCTGCCCCTCCCTTGTGTTAATGTCAAACTTTGGTTCCATCACAGGTATGCAGGATCAGCAGACACCACTGGACAGGTTCTGCTTCCAAACTCTTCTTCAGTTTTCTCACTTTAAATTGTTTCTGGGCAAGGAATCCTGTGACAAGAGCTAAGGACACAAAACATTTTCTTCTCTGAAACACAAAATGATAGCTGGTGGAGCTGTGGGATGACAGAAGTTTTGTGATATCAGATTTTGGAGAATTCTTGTGACTAAGAAGGACTAGAGAACTGCTTGGGCCTCTTCTTCCTCCCTTCCTCATATGAAGGGTATCTATGAGCTTTGAAACCAATCCTTTCCATTCTGGGCAGCAATAGCCCATCAGAACATTCTAAAGAAAACAAGTGGCATTGGCTTTGTTCCCTGGTACTATATTGCCAGTCTCACTGTGTAACCAGATTCCAGGCACGTCTTCTTTAATTTGGAAATTGCAAAATTGATAGAAATTTAGCAATCTTTTTAAATGACCATAGACTATTTAATGGTGTGAGGCTTGCCCAGCCTAGTTGAATTGAGTCAGTATGGTTTGGATACTGGAAAGTATCTTGGAGAAGCAGAGCTCCCAGGGCAGTGGCTACTTGTCTTTAGTCACAGGTCTAAGCTCCAAAATCTGGTGAAGCAGTGAAGGAGAAACATCCTAGGAATTGTGGGAGGAAATATATCTTCTGTGTGGTCCTCTCTTTTCACAGTCTAGGACTCTCCTGAAGTACCTCTTCTTGGGCTACTGCCCCATTCAGCCCTTCAGAAACTGTGGGTATTACACTTCTGTCACCTCTATTACCCTAAGGCCTCTGCCCATTGAACCCTCTTGCAAATTGGTTATTCTGTCCTTTTTCCAGTTGGATAGCTTTAAAAGGGAAAGCAGAATGACTTTCCTCAGGATTTGTAGCTTATGAGAAAGTAGACTTTCTTGGGTGGCCTAGAAGGTTGGAGAAGACAAACGGGAACTTCCTCTGAATGACTGAACATATCCACAAATAATAAGCGTGGCAGGAGATGGTGTGAAGAGTAAAAGGAGCATATAGGAAGTTGTGTGTGTGGGGTGTCTGTTTCAAGAACCTGCTAATTATACCTTCAGTAAGAAATGAAGCCATACAACCTCTAGAAGAGGAGGAGGAAGGAACTCATGGAAAAGTGGGGAGCCATAGAAGCTAGGGAGAGGTGTCCTAGGAGTGCTTCTGCCCAGGTCCAGCCATGAGACAGAGCTCAAAAAGAGCTGGGCACTGCTGGTGACAGAACTGAGTGACCCGGGGGATCCTGCATCTGTTCTTACTCAATCCCTTCTTAATAATGTGACTTGGGGCAGGTCATTTATTGGTTCTGGAACTTAACTTTCTGATATGCAAACTGGGAATAACAATACTTTCCTTGCCTGGAGGCAAGGTCAGTCCTTTTTGCAGTTCCTTCCAGCTCTAAGATTTTCTGAACCATAGACATAAGCACTCAGTGTAGGTCATATTCGCACTTGCCAAAAATGGATCAGGGGATATTGTCTCCTGAAGGGAAATGGCCATTGACAAATTGATTTATTAGAGCTCTGTTTAGTCATTTTGCTGGGAAGGATAATCATTTGTTAACGTAAGTAGAAACCTGTGCCTTCTGGAGAATACTATCCATTTATATGTACTCTGGGGAGAGTGTTTATACATACAAATGAAGGACAGGGCTTCACTGGGAAAACAAACTCCATGGAATTTCACATGATTATCGCGATGTCAGTGTGGAAGAAGATATGGTAAGGCATTAAATGACATTAAGACCACAAAATTTGCCATAATTTGACGGACTTGTGGTTCTTCTGATTCAGAACCCTTTCTACCCATGTCACGGATAGGTAGTTTTTCAGAGATCAGAGGCTTAGTTCATTCTATTAATTTCCTCATTCTATTAATAATCAATTATGCACCTAGGGTCTCTGAATACGACTAAACCTTCCTCAAACTTATTTGCGTTTTCAGTTTGTATAATATCTTGGTGCAAATGAGCCTCGCAAATGATCACTTCTGGGTAATACTCATTCTAAAGGTATGTCAACCTTGAGAATTCTGGTCTAGATATTCTAGGGTTTGGTGAACAAATCTATGTTCCCATCCATCCCTTTTCATTTATTTTTTAGACTTCATTCATTGCAGAATAATGAGTCCAAAACCTGCTCATCTGTTCTCACGTGGCACCCCTATTCTTGATATTTTAAATTGCAATTTTACAACTAGAGGCAGTATTACGGAGCAGAAAAATCGTGGGTTCTAAGTACTCTGGGTTAGGATTCTGGCTCCACTACTGATTTAATAATGTAGTTTGGGGAAATTTTATTAACCTATGAAATTATTTCCTCATTGGCAAAATGGGGATAATAATATCTCTCTTGCAGGGCCATTATGACGATTCAAGGTATTGTATGCGGTGTACCTGGTACACGGTATATGCTCAGGAAACAAGACTCTTCATAGTAATATTGACGAATTAACAATATTCTTCAGAAGACACTGTGGAGTTGTTTAGGTTACTTGGCTCTTTGTGTGACCCTAAGTAATGAGCATGCCAGTTTGGGGTTACTATGAAGAGTACTTACCTAAACTCATAAAATATTAGAGCTAGAAAGGACCTTAGAATATCTTCTGCAGTCATGGTTCTTAAATTTTAATGTGTTGCTCAATCATCCAGGGATCTCACTGAAGGGCAGATTAGGATCCAGGAGGTCTAGGGGAGGGATTGAGATTCCGCATTTCTAACAAGTTCTGGATGCTGCGGGCCCCAACTTAGAGGTGAAAGGTTCTGAAGCTCTTGACCAAACCAGGAGACCCAGCAAAGAAGTGGTTTTTCAGACAACTTGCTTAATTGAATAATGATTGTTTGCTCTTTAATTCCAACTTTCAACGCCAATTTAGCAAGAACCAGAGGCTGTGCTAATTGCCACACCAGTCTGGAAACCGAAATGGATAGCTTCAGGGTACTTGGACAAAGTTGGAACATCTGCTTTCTAATCTCTCCCTCTTTGTATAGCTTTATTTGCCTACCAAGCCTGGTAGTATTGAAAATCTGCCCTCACTATACTCCCCTAAATATAATCAAGTTGAGGCCAGGCCTGTGCTCTATCAATAATATAGGATCCACGAATTCACATGTTTGGTTTTATGCTTTACTTCTTCAAAGGTGCTTTTAGCAGCATGGAAGAATGGAAAAGCACGAGCTTTGGAATATGAAAGCAGATGTGAATCCATCACTTACCAGTAACTTTTAACAAGTCACATCACTTTTCTGAGTACCAGGTTTTTGTTGGACAACAGAAATAATATTCTCTATCCTTCAAGGGAATACTAAATATAAGTATGAGAAAAATGCACAGTGCCTTCTCGTAGATGGTGTTCAGTCATTCAACAAACATTTGTTAGATATTTGCTATGTACTAGCTACATTACTAGGCACTGGGGTTAAATAAGTGAATAAGACAAGCTGACATTTCAGCGCTCAAGGATCTTACTGTCAAGTGGAGAGGATCAAAGGGTACAGACAAATCAAGGAACGTGAGAGAAGTGGTATGGCTGAGATGGATTGAATAAAGGAGCAATGAGAGCTCCCTGCAATGTGTGTGGTACCACTGAGGATTCTAAATTAACCTTCATTAAGGACTTAGTAGTGACAGAGGTGAAGTGGGGATAGGTACATGATTAATTTACATCCATATTACAATGAAACCTTAACATTTAAGAGGGATATTATTGATGTCTTCATGATCCAGAAGAATCCTCACCTTTGCAACCATCACTATAGTCACTTCTTGAGAATTATGGCCTTTAAGACTGTAGCATGCAATGACAAAACCTCACAGAGGTATGGGTTCTGCCCGCACACTAATTTCACTCATTAAACAAGTGACTGGCTCCTATATCCCAGGCTCTCAGCACGCCTTTGCAAAATAACAGATTATTGCAGCTCTTGGACCTTTGATGCCTCTGGGAATAGTCAAAGCCACAGATGTCAAATATGTAAATGCCAAGATCTATTATAATTAAATAGTGCAGGCCTCCTTCAAAGAAAAAAAGCATGTTGGCTGTGCTGCACGTTCTCCAACCAAATCAGAATGTTAAAGCTCGAAGGTATCTGACCTCCCATTTTTTAAATTATGAAGATGAAATTCAGAAAGGGAAGGTAACTTATCCAAGATTACATGGCTAGCTATGATAGAAAGTTAGAGTTGGAAAGGACGTTAGAAAGTGAGGGTTTGAAAGGACTTTAGAAGCTGCTTATTCAATGTTCTCTCTGCCCTTTCCCATCTTAGGCTTCTCCATTTTACTTTTATCCATCAATAAAATGTTAACTTCAAAAAGAATATGGCAATTCTTGGGTAAAAGATGCTCT